TCATATACATAGGTGTATATACATGTCTCATATACATAGGTGTATATACATGTCTCATATACATAGGTGTATATACATGTCTCATATACATAGGTGTATATATATGTCTCATATATAGGTGTATATATATGTCTCATATATATAGGTGTATATATATGTCTCATATATATAGGTGTATATATATGTCTCATATATATAGGTGTATATATATGTCTCATATATATAGGTATATATTTCAACTACTTATCCCTAATGAATAAAGTTACTAATGTTTCCATTCAGGTATCTTTTGTAAGTATTTGCTTCTGTGATAGATGTCTTTTAAAAATTCTATTTTTATAATTTTGATGGAGAATGTGATTGTGAACATGAATTTTAAAAAGTCCAGCCAACTTGCTAAACTCTCTTATTAATCATCATAATTTGAGTGTTAGATTATCTTGGATTTTTTATGTAAACCACGCAGCATGTTCCTTAAAATTTATGTATTTAGAATTCATATTCTAATTAGGCAATGCAATCAACTCTAAAATTAAAAGTACATTTAAAACATGCACCCTAACACTTTCCTTCTCACTCTTGTCCCCGTTTTCACTCAGTTTCTGACCGTTCACCTCTCGTAGGTAACCACCATTATTAATTTTCCGATTTTTCCAGGGCTTCTTTGTGCCACACACGCACACATAATTTAGATTCTTTTTACTCTCTTCTATTCGCAAATATAGCAAATTATGAAAATAATTCTGCACCTTGCCTTTCTCCCTTAGTTATAGCTGGAAAAATAAAAATTTAAAAGCCTCTTTAATAGCAAAAGGGGAGGGGACACAAGGTGCCGAGCTAGCAAACGACAGAGTCTGTCAGGGAGGTGGCTAGAGAGGCCCGGAAGTGGCTTCTGTGCCCCGCCCTGCGGGTGGTTTGCTAGTTTCAAGCACTTTGTGAGTATGGGGTGAATCGGCGTCGGCCTTCCACTGTGGGGTTAAATCTCATCCCGCGGCTCTCCTCCTGTCGGTCCTGCAGTTCTTTTGTCCCCGGGTAGAGGTGCGTTTGCAGGAGTATGTGTGTGTGTGTGTGTGTGTGTGTGTTTGTGGAGAGAGGCCCTTCCCTCCCCAGTTCCTGCAGCCTCGGCTCCCAAGGAGGGAGACCCCTGCGAGAAGCCGTGGGGGAGGGAAGGGCGCTCTGCGGCGGAATGAAGTGGTCCTCGGCGTTCCTGCGTAGAGCCCAATATGGGTGTCCCTTGTTTAGGGCCGTTACCGAGTGTCCGGGTCGGTTCTTGAGGGTATTTGGAGACGGGATGCATGGGTCACATAGACAAGCCTCGAGAATGGGAGCCGTTACATTTTTGCACTGCCTGGTAACAAGGTCAGTTTCAAGGTCTTTAAATTATTCTGTGGTTACTGGTTAATAATGATTTCCCACCTTTCAGGGATCTTCTGCAGAAATAGCGCTGGAAGCTAGAGTGAGGCCTGAGTACTGCCTTGGCCTAGGATGGCTAGAGAATTAAGTGAAAGCACAGCCCTGGATGCCCAGTCTACAGAAGACCAGATGGAGCTTCTGGTCATAAAGGTGGAGGAAGAAGAAGCCGGTTTTCCCAGTAGCCCAGATCTGGGTTCTGAGGGCTCCCGCGAGCGCTTCCGAGGCTTCCGCTACCCGGAGGCTGCAGGCCCCCGCGAGGCGCTGAGTCGGCTCCGAGAGCTCTGCCGACAGTGGCTGCAGCCTGAGATGCACAGCAAGGAGCAGATCCTGGAGCTGCTGGTGCTGGAGCAGTTCCTGACCATCCTGCCGGGGAATCTGCAGAGCTGGGTGCGGGAGCAGCATCCAGAGAGCGGGGAGGAGGTGGTGGTGCTATTGGAGTATTTGGAGAGGCAGCTGGATGAGCCGGCGCCGCAGGTAGAAAGAACAGGTTTAGTATCTGAGCGCTGTGGCCTGTTTCCTCCTGAAATCCCAGATCAGAGTGAGGGGCATTCCTTTAACATCCAGGAGTTCTTCATCTCTTTTTTGTACCGTGAACCTCCTTGGCAGTAAGGTGAAGTCCCTGGACTCCTTCTCAGAATAATTTTTTTTTTAAAATACATAAACCATAAAGGATTACAAAAGAACGCAGTCATATCAACATACAGTTTGCAAAGTATTAACTTTGTATTAAAGTCATACTTTTTTTTATTAGTACACTAAATAATAAAACCTACGGACAGGGCTTATAACTGGCAATTACAAAGCAGTGATAAGTATCTCTTTGCTTGGTTGTAATGTGATGTAAAAACATCTGCAGGTTCTATTGGTGACAAAGTCGTGGGTACTGCTTATGCTACATTGATTTGTTGCTTCCATTCATAATTGGAAGGAAATGCTAACTTTCTCTTAAAGACTAGTTAAAAATAAGATTAGCTTTTGTCCTGTTCAAGTTCATGGACTACGTGGGAAGGAGTTCATGGACCACTGGTTATGAACCTCTGGTAGAAAATGGGCCGACTTTTACCTCCATGTTCTTCCCTGTTTTATGAGACTGTGTCCTCTTTGCATCATCCTGTGTCCCTGTGCACACACCCTCAGAGGACCTGTGTGGCCAGAGCCTTCTAAATGGTGAGCTGGATACCAGGGTTCTTGACTTGGGTAAAACATGAAAATAAGAACAAATGATTTCTAGGTTTCAGGTGTTGACCAGGGGCAAGAACTGCTCTGTTGCAAGATGGCACTATTGACACCAGCCCCAGGGTCACAAAGTAGCCAATTTCAGCTAATGAAGGCTCTGCTCAAGCATGAATCTGTGGGATCCCAGCCTTTACAAGATAGAGGTAAGGATTATTTTCTAGACAGTATGAATTCTTACATCTCATCCAGAGCTTCTTTCCTTCTTAGTTCTCCAGGTCCCCGTGCTTGCCCATGGAGGATGCTGCAGAGAAGATAAAGTGGTAGCTTCTAGGCTTACTCCAGAGTCCCAGGTGAGCTGGAGCCCTATCCCTCCCCCAATGCCCCCTTCTTCAATGGGATTACCTATTGTTTTAGGGGTTGTTGAAAGTGGAAGATGTGGCCCTGACCCTCACCCCTGAATGGACACAGCAGGATTCATCTCAGGGGAATCTCTGTAGAGATGAAAAGCAGGAGAACCATGGCAGCCTGGTCTCCCTGGGTAAGACTAAAGGACACTAATTTCTGTTAAGGAAGCCACAGTTGCCAGTTATTTGTTGTTTCAGGTGATGAAAAACAGACTAAGAGCAGGGACTTGCCTCCAGCTGAGGAGCTTCCAGAAAAGGAGCATGGGAAGATATCGTGCCACCTGAGAGAAGACATTGCCCAGATTCCTACATGTGCAGAAGCTGGTGAACAGGAGGGCAGGCTACAAAGAAAGCAGAAAAATGCCACAGGAGGGAGGCGGCACATCTGCCATGAATGTGGAAAGAGTTTTGCTCAAAGCTCAGGCCTGAGTAAACACAGGAGAATCCACACTGGTGAGAAACCCTACGAATGTGAAGAGTGTGGCAAAGCCTTCATTGGGAGCTCTGCCCTTGTCATTCATCAGAGAGTCCACACTGGTGAGAAGCCATATGAGTGTGAAGAATGTGGTAAGGCCTTCAGTCATAGCTCAGACCTTATCAAGCATCAGAGAACCCACACTGGGGAGAAGCCCTATGAGTGTGATGACTGTGGGAAGACCTTCAGCCAGAGCTGCAGCCTCCTTGAACATCACAGAATCCACACTGGGGAGAAGCCGTATCAGTGCAGTATGTGTGGCAAAGCCTTTAGGCGAAGTTCACATCTCCTGAGACATCAGAGGATCCATACTGGGGATAAAAATGTTCAGGAACCTGAGCAGGGAGAGGCCTGGAAAAGTAGGATGGAAAGCCAGTTGGAAAATGTTGAAACTCCCATGTCTTATAAATGTAATGAGTGTGAAAGAAGTTTCACTCAGAATACAGGCCTCATTGAACATCAAAAAATCCACACTGGTGAGAAACCCTATCAGTGTAATGCGTGTGGAAAAGGCTTCACCCGAATTTCATACCTTGTTCAACATCAGAGAAGCCATGTAGGGAAAAACATCCTATCACAGTGACCCATGCCATACATGCCAGAGTTGGTGCTCATTTGTCACTGATCTGAAGCCACTCCCCCTGGAGTCTCAACTATAGAAATTGTGGGCTGGGCTTTATTTACCACTACACATTATCAGGTGTTAGAAAATGTAGACTGGGTTAGACAAATTATCTTCTAAGTTCTAGAAGGGGTTTGTAATCAAAACATATTTGATAGGAGGCTACGGGAGAGTTGTCTAGAAGAGGTAAGACCTGAAACTGTTTGTTCTCTCCCACTAGAATTAAATGGATGTTTAGACTGGCTACTTGCCCTAAACCAGCACTTGGTGATGTCTACTGGGTGGATGGTTGTGATTTGGGGGCTGCTTCTCTGACCATTCTTTTTGACTGTAATGAATCCTCCACAGTTGGTCAGATTCATAAAGTCTTATATCCCCCTCTGTGCCTTTTCTGCAGGTGCTAATAAATGTTTATTGAATGTACCAGTGAGATTACCTTCATAGATCTGAAAATCTGATGTTATCCAGGTTTCTGAAGAACTTCTCGCCAAGGCCATTTGTGCTTGTGTCCAATTCTCTGACCTAGATTGTGACTCAATCTAGTGTGTTTCTTACCAAGTACATAGGCAGAGCAGGGTTACTGTGATTGAAAGAATCCATTTTTTTTTTGGAGACGTAGTCTTGCTCTGTCGCCCAGGCTGGAGTGCAGTGGCACAATCTTGGCTCACTGCAACCTCCACCTCCTGGGTTCAAGCGATTCTCCTGCCTCAGCCTCCTGAGTAGCTGGGATTACAGGTGTGTGCCACCATGCCCGGCTAATTTTTTATGTTTTTAGTAGAGACGGGATTTTACCGTGTTAGCCAGGATGGTCTCGATCTCCTAACCTCATGATCCTCCTGCCTCAGCCTACCAAAGTGCTGGGATTACAGGCATGAGCCACCATGCCCGGCCAAGAATCCATATTTCTTTACCAGACTAGGAATTCTATTCTAGTGCAAATGCCTTAAAAAGCTTATCACTAAATCATTACGAATGTGTGCCATCCGTGGAATTGCTTTTTTTTTTTTTTTTTTGTAAATATGAGGTCTCACTATGTTGCCCAGGCTGGTCTCGAAATCCTGGGCAATCCTCCTGCCTCACCCTCTCAAGTACTGGAATTACAGGCGTGAGCCACCATACCCAGCCCAAATTTCACTCTTTAATGTTTTCCTGTTGCTATTCTTTAAGGAAAAAACTTTCCTATTCAGACAGTGTGAAAATCAGTCATCAAGTCAGAATAAAATGATGAATATTCTAATGCTCAGTATCTTAGTTCTCTCGGGCCTAACCAATGCCTCCTAAAACAATAGATACTATCCTGCCCCACCCTACCACCCAACACACACTGTATAGTAAACTGCATCAAAACTTATTCCTGCTAAGTTCATACTTTCTCCAGCTCAATGGATTCACACCAAATTTTTTTTTTTTTTTTTAGACGGAGTCTTCTCTGTCACCCAGGCTGGAGTGCAGTGGCGCGATCTCGGCTCACTGCAAGCTCCGCCTCCCAGGTTCCTGCCATTCTCCTGCCTCAGCCTCCCGAGTAGCTGGGACTATAGGCGTCCGCCTCCACGCCGGGCTATTTTTTTTTTTTATTTTATACTTTAAGTTCTAGGGTACATGTGCACAACGTGCAGGTTTGTTACATATGTATACATGTGCCATGTTGGTGTGCTGCACCCATTAACTCGTCATTTACATTGGGTGTATCTCCTAATGCTTTCCCTCCCCCCACCCCACAACAGGCCCCAGTGTGTGATGTTCCCCTTCCTGTGTCCAAGTGTTCTCCTTATTCAATTCCCACCTATGAGTGAGAATATGCCGTGTTTGATTTTTTGTTCTTGGCGATAGTTTGCTGAGAATGATGAGACGAGGTTTCACTGTGTTAGCCAGGATGCTCTCGATCTCCTGACCTCGTGATCCACCTGTCTCGGCCTCCCAAAATGCTGGGATTACAGGCGTGAGCCACCGCGCCCGGCCCAAGTATCACTTATGGTTTCAGAACGCCATTATTAGTGTCTGACTGTCTTGGTCTTCTTATACATTGATTCCCAAATCACGTGTGGTAACAGCATCTCAATTTTTCATGATGACGGTTTGAACCATTAATTTAATTCCTCAGGCTATCTACTTTTTTGTTAAACATACTGTGTAGACCATCTTTTTTTTTTCCCATCATGATAGTCAAAATTTTAGTCTGTGTATTCAAGTGAGAAAATTTTTAGTCAGCATTATACAAGTAGTATTTATTATGTATACATTCAGTGGAGTTGTTTCTACAAAAGTATTTCGGAATGACTATTCTGCTGCAAACTTTTGTGTAAGCGCTTCACCTTATTCCTACAATAAGGAGAAGTGCACTAACAAAATGAACAATGCAGCAAGGGCTTCAGTCGCAGCTCAGGTCTTATCAAACACCAGAGAACCCTCAATGGGAGAAGCCTTATGAGTGTGACAACTGTGGAAAGACAGTTCCTTTTTTGTTAGTATCACTTCTACTTATTGTAGAAATATGCTTTCATTATTGCATCTACTCACATTTCTCACTCGGTTTCTGGCACCAGCAATCTCTTCCATATTTATAATATCAGTCAAAAACTCTGGAATTCAAATATAACAAGACTTTTCTGGTCACCTTTGATAGTTAATGACTTGGGCATTGTGATATATTATCTCCTGCTGTATGTATTTTGTTTAGTAGAAATTGAATCATTATCCACAATCCTTTATAGAACTATCCAAGTCCCTGTTTTTATGCTAGTTTCCAAGGCTTGGTCCTTCAAGGTTTTCAGGGATCTAGGGGACACAAATCTAACAAATCCTAATGTATATTATTTGTATTATAGTAATAAACCATATGGTTACTTTGTTTGAGTGGATTCTTAAATTGAGAAAAATGCA